TATATACTTTGGATATTAACTCATTATTAGATATATGGTTCGCAAATAGCTTCTCCCAAACCATAGCGTGCCTTTTCATTGTGTTGATTGTTGGCTGTGCAGAAACTTTTAGTTTCCAGGATGCTCACTTGCCCTATACATTTCAGCTGCCTAGACCCCCACATTGTGTGAATGTGTGAGCCAATTGTTTAGAATAAACTGTATCTCATATATAATATTATTCATAAATAAATACTACATGGTAGTAAATACATATTTATGATATATAATATTACACACACACACACACACACACACACACACACACACACACACACACAGAGTATCCTGTTTGGTTTAGTTTCTCCTTCTCTGAGGAACCCAGCCCGATACAGATACCCAGCTGAGCTAGTGTGTTTGCTAATCTTGACCTCTGGAAGCCAGTGCTTTAAACCATGAGAATGAAAAATTGTGAGGCACTATGTGGATGCTGGGAGAAGCATGTGAGATGGAAAAGTTGTTCCATGGCAGCCAAGAAGTGAATGATCCTCAAGGTGTAGCAGAGGAATTTGTAGGAGAGAGGGATGACTGACGTCTTCGTACAGCCCTCCATCCATCCCAGTTAGCATGGAGGGATTTTAGGTAGGACATACAGAAACTGGGTAATGATGGTAGTTGTGGAGGAACAGAATGTACCACTGAATGGGGGTTCCGGGGGAAACATGTGGGGGAAATATCCTCCCTTGCCACATGATCTGCCAAAACTGAACATGGGGAGTTTAGGAGGGGCGACATGTCAGTTTGGGAACTATCTTTAGGGGTGCTAACCCAAATCTCCCTTTCTCCAACTAGAGCACCCTGCCTTCCTCATTAGATGTCACCGCCCCCCCCCCCCGCCCCCGACTTCATCCGCCATGTCCTGATGGTGCTTTATGACGTATAAGGCCTTCCTTCCCACCCAGGGCTACCATTGGCTGGGTAGTGGAGTGTTGACCAATCACAGCTCAGGGGCGTGATCGTCTCGTCCTGGGATCGCGAGAGGGGTATACACAGGGAGGCCAGGCAGCCTGGAGTTAGTCGACCGTTGCGAGACGTTGAGCTGCGGCAGATGAGTCCAAAGCCGAGAGCCTCGGGACCTCCGGCCAAGGCCAAGGAGACAGGAAAGAGGAAGTCCTCCTCTCAGCCGAGCCCCAGTGGCCCGAAGAAGAAGGTGAGTGACCCTCCCAAGCTCCTCCTCGTCTTGCCCTTCTGTGATCTCCCTGTTGTCCTTCCAGACTACCAAGGTGGCCGAGAAGGGAGAAGCAGTTCGTGGAGGGAGACGCGGGAAGAAAGGGGCTGCGACAAAGATGGCGGCCGTGACGGCACCTGAGGCGGAGAGCGGGCCAGCGGCACCCGGCCCCAGCGACCAGCCCAGCCAGGAGCTCCCTCAGCACGAGCTGCCGCCGGAGGAGCCAGTGAGCGAGGGGACCCAGCACGACCCCCTGAGTCAGGAGAGCGAGCTGGAGGAACCACTGAGTAAGGGGCGCCCATCTACTCCCCTATCTCCCTGAGCAGCAACTAAGTTTAGGCCCAGCTGCCAGACCTCAGAGATCTCACCAGCAGGGTGCTTCCCATGTTGATGACAATAAAATGAATGTGTTGCAAACCGATCTGAGTGACTCCGTGTTCTCTGATGGTGAGG